AAACTATTAATGGAAGGATTCCCAAGAAACATATTACTGGCTGCCTCTAGTGAAAAGGAAAAAGATTTCAAAGCCCCAAGCATGAGAGTCTTACTTTTCATTGTTTATATTTTTCATTTTATTTTGATTTTTACCATGTATAGATAATATATCTTAAAATAAAATCAAAATTATATTTAAAATTTTAAGACTATTATATCCTTTGTATATATAATTTTTGCATCACTTTTGAAACTCTACTCAAGGAAAACAATATTAAAAGCAAAATACCTGTCAGTAAATTATAGAATAGCCAAATGCAAAAATTTAAAGCAGCAATTAAAATTAACATCACACTTTTTAAATAATATTGTGAAGTCTTTGGTTAATGTATTCATCCATGAAATAAAATTTTTGAGTGCTTATATTACATCTTAACACATACTGCTAAAAGACAAAAACAAGATACAAAATCATCTCTAGATAATGATGTAGACTGTTTAAAAATAAAATAGAAAATTGGAAATAAATCAAATACTAACATTTGTTATCTGTTAGTGATAAGACTGTTGTTAATATATGTGGACATGCTTATTAGACATACAAGTGGTGATGAAAAATAGTTATTCCAACTCTTCTGTTTAGAATTTTTTTGCTTTTTTTGTTATTCCTCTGTGGAATATTTCCAGAAGTCAAATAAAGTTGAGGGTCATTCATGAATAAAAGGAGCTGGTTCATTATTGAGGAGCTCTTACCAAGACACTTAACTTTTTGTTTTGTTTTGTTTTTTAAGACAGGGTCTCACTCTGTTGTCCAGGCTGGGGTGCAGTGGCACAATCTCGGCTCACGGCAACCTCCGCCTCCCAGGTTCAATGATTCTCATGCCTCAGCCTCCCAAGTAGCTGGGATTACAGACAGGCACCACCACACCCAGCTAATTTTTGTATTCTCCGCAGAGATGAGATTTTGCCATGTTAGCCAGGTCAGTCTCGAGCTCCTGACCTCAAATTATCTGCCTGTCTCAGCCTCCCAAAGTGCTGGGATTACAGGCATGAACCACGATGCTCAGCCCCTTAGCTGAACTTTTAAACAGAGATTTCTTCTATTTCAGACAGACACTGAGACTGAGGCACCCATTCCATGGATACCTCCACCAGTGTTACCTATGACTCCAGCCTCCAGATTTCCCAGTTCATCCTGATGGGATTACCAGGCATTCATGAGTGGCAGCACTGGCTCTCCCTGCCCCTGACTCTGCTCTACCTCTTAGCTCTTGGTGCCAATCTCCTCATCATAATCACCATTCAACATGAGACCGTGCTACATGAACCCATGTACCATTTGCTGGGCATATTAGCAGTGGTGGACATTGGCCTGGCCACCACCATCATGCCCAAGATCCTGGCCATCTTCTGGTTTGATGCCAAGGCCATTAGCCTCCCCATGTGTTTTGCTCAGATCTATGCCATCCACTGCTTCTTCTGCATAGAGTCAGGCATCTTTCTCTGCATGGCAGTAGACAGATACATAGCCATCTGTCGCCCTCTTCAGTACCCCTCCATAGTCACTAAAGCTTTTGTCTTCAAAGCCACAGGGTTCATCATGCTCAGGAATGGCCTGTTGACCATCCCAGTGCCTATACTGGCTGCCCAGAGACACTACTGTTCCAGGAATGAAATCGAGCACTGCCTCTGCTCTAACTTGGGGGTTATCAGCCTGGCTTGTGATGACATCACTGTGAACAAATTTTACCAACTGATGCTAGCATGGGTCTTGGTTGGGAGTGATATGGCTCTGGTATTTTCTTCCTATGCTGTAATCCTTCACTCTGTGCTGAGGCTGAACTCAGCAGAAGCAATGTCCAAGGCTCTGAGCACTTGTAGCTCCCACCTCATCCTCATCCTCTTCCACACAGGTATCATTGTGCTGTCTGTCACACACCTTGCAGAGAAAAAGATTCCCCTTATTCCTGTGTTCCTTAATGTGCTGCACAATGTCATCCCCCCTGCACTCAACCCCCTGGCCTGTGCACTCAGGATGCACAAACTCAGACTGGGCTTTCAGAGACTGCTTGGACTGGGTCAGGACGTGTCCAAGTAACTCCAGCTTTAGGAATCCAGTAAGATGTTAGGAAATGACAGAGGTTTTAGTTCTCAATAGATCAGGGTTATAATCTGCACTTACCACACTCCCTAGGAAAAAAATGGCCAATAAAATCATGAAAACTGT